AAGGTTGGGGGTGATATTTATAGGATTTGGGGAGTCTGAGCAAAAATGGTTTAAAACAGGTCTTTTGAGGCAGGGAACTGTTTGGGGGATTGGGTAAAGTGTTTGACCTAATAGTTTAGGGTCGGTGCTAGAGTGACCAATTTTACTGATTTCCTAGGACTTTCTCAATTTTAGCACTAAAAATCCTCCAACTGGAGAATCCTTACAGTCCTGGGCAAACTGGGACCATTGGTCACCCTAATTAGCAGACATACCGTCGCAAGACTGCTGGGTAATTTGAACAGTAGTACCAGAGCAACTGACAAAACATTGTAGCCCATCTTCCCAAGGCTGGATACAAAGTTTTCTGAAGCATTCACATTTACAGCCTCTATTTGACAAAATACTGCATGCCTATGTGCGTTCAACTCACATAATAATGAAACTTAACTTTAAAAATGTTTTTATTGCAGTAAGGTATATAAAACATGAATTCGACAGTTTAACTATTTCTATGCATACAAGTGAGTGGTATTAATTACATTCACAATGTTAAGCGACCATCATCACTTAATTTTTTTAAAGGACGTTTATATTCACTCATCTATCAACGTAGTAGGCACTGTCCTAGGCGCTAGGGATTCCATGCAGAGCAAAAAACGTCACAGTCCATGCCTTCACATGGCCTTCATGGACCACCGCGGGTGTTCTTTTTCCCCCGAGTCTTTATGTACTTGGGAAAAGTGGCCAGGGTTGAAAGGTGCAATGAGTACACGGCAGAGGTCAGAGAGGTTCCCACTCAGCCCGGCGTCTGGAAGCAGCGTGGGGTAGGGGCCGCTCCAGTACCCCCTCCTCCAGTGTCGAAGGTGGGCAGGCCCTCGGCCGGGTGGATGAGCCGCGACTGGAGGGGGCGGGGCCTGGGCGGGAGGCGGGCGGTGGGCGTGTCCGGGGCGGGGCTGTACCGGGCGCTGGGCGGAGGAGCCTTGGCTGGGGACTGCCTGGAAACGGGCTGGGCCTGCCTCGGACGCCGCCGGTGTCGCGGATTCTCTTTCCGCCCGCTCCATGGCGGTGGATGCCTGACTGGAAGCCCGAGTGGGATGCGGCTGACGCGGAAGCGGCTCTGCTCGTTTCTTATCGCCCTGTACTGCCTATTCTCCCTCTACGCTGCCTACCACGTCTTCTTCGGGCGCCGCCGCCAGGCGCCGGCCGGGTCCCCGCGGGGCCTCAGGAAGGGGGCGGCCCCCGCGCGGGAGAGACGCGGCCGAGGTAGGACTGGGTCGGCGGCTTCCTTCCGGCTCTGCGCTCCTGGCTGGGGCTGCTGGGCGGCTGGGGCCGGGTCCCCGCACCCGGCTCTCAAGTCCGGGATTACCCGCAGGGCCTGAGAAGCGCTTTGCCCCCTACAGCCTCTCGAGCCAGCCCTTGGCTCGGAATTGGAGAATGGTCCTCATTCTTACCCAGATCTCACACGCCGTCCCCGCTCCCGATCCCAGGGGGTGACAGGCGCGCACGCCTTTCAAACACGTGTTAAAATCCAAGACGTCGTCTCAAATGCCAGAGATTTGCGGGAATGCTCCTGGAAGGCCTCAAAATCGCCGCAAGGTTTAAGACATCCGTTTCCATGTTGAAACAAATTACTGGTAAACACTTACTCTTTTTAAAACAGAACAGTCCACTTTGGAAAGTGAAGAATGGAATCCTTGGGAAGGAGATGAAAAAAATGAGCAACAACACAGATTTAAAACTAGCCTTCAAATATTAGATAAATCCACGAAAGGAAAAACAGATCTCAGTGTACAAATCTGGGGCAAAGCTGCCATTGGTAAGTTAATACGTAGAAGGAAGACATGTAAAGTTTTGATTTTGTTTTTGTTGTTAATTACCAGGCTTGTATCTCTGGGAGCATATTTTTGAAGGCTTACTTGATCCCAGCGATGTGACTGCTCAATGGAGAGAAGGAAAGTCAATCGTAGGAAGAACACAGTACAGGTATTGGTTGTATTAGTTGTGCAACATTAACCGTCTCTTGTTTTTGTTGTGTTGTTTTTAACAGCTTCATCACTGGTCCAGCTGTAATACCAGGGTACTTCTCCGTTGATGTGAATAATGTGGTACTCATTTTAAATGGAAGAGAAAAAGCAAAGATCTTTTATGCCACCCAGTGGTTACTTTATGCACAAAATTTAGTGCAAATTCAAAAACTCCAGCATCTTGCTGTTGTTTTGCTCGGAAATGAACATTGTGATAATGAGTGGATAAACCCATTCCTCAAAAGAAATGGAGGCTTCGTGGAGCTGCTTTTCATAATATATGACAGCCCCTGGATTAATGACGTGGATGTTTTTCAGTGGCCTTTAGGAGTAGCAACGTAAGTACAAAATATGATTAAACATTTTTAGGATATGTTAATTCATGTGTATTTATTTTTATAGATACAGGAATTTTCCTGTGGTGGAGGCAAGTTGGTCAATGCTGCATGATGAGAGGCCATATTTATGTAATTTCTTAGGAACGATTTATGAAAATTCATCCAGACAGGCACTAATGAACATTTTGAAAAAAGATGGGAACGATAAGCTTTGTTGGGTTTCAGCAAGAGAACAGTAAGTTCTATGCTTATTTAATTCATTCATTTTGAAAACTACAGTTGTTTTTCTGATTTTCTAGCTGGCAGCCTCAGGAAACAAATGAAAGTCTTAAGAATTACCAAGATGCCTTGCTTCAGAGTGATCTCACATTGTGCCCGGTCGGAGTAAACACAGAATGCTATCGAATCTATGAGGCTTGCTCCTATGGCTCCATTCCTGTGGTGGAAGACGTGATGACAGCTGGCAACTGTGGGAATACATCTGTGCACCACGGTGCTCCTCTGCAGTTACTCAAGTCCATGGGTGCTCCCTTTATCTTTATCAAGAACTGGAAGGAACTCCCTGCTGTTTTAGAAAAAGAGAAAACTATAATTTTACAAGAAAAAATTGAAAGAAGAAAAATGTTACTTCAGTGGTATCAGCACTTCAAGACAGAGCTTAAAATGAAATTTACTAATATTTTAGAAAGCTCATTTTTAATGAATAATAAAAGTTAATTATCTTTTTGAGCTAACATGTGATTTTTAAAATCATTTTGACTACTGGGTGTATAAATGTGTTTGTGTGTGTATGTATTTATAGATGTTCTTTAAGGTACCCTTGAAAACTCTACATTATGTATGCCACATAATGACATTTCAGTCAGTGGTAGACTACATATATGATAGTGGTCCCATAAGATTATAATGGAGCTGAAAAATTTCTATCGCCTAGTGATGTCATAGCCTAGTGATGACATATGTATTGCAATACATCACTCACGTGTTTGTGGTGATACTGGTGTAAACAAATCTATTGCACTGCCAGTCAAGTAAAAGTACAGCAATTATGTCCTGTACATAATATTTAATAATGACAATAAATGACTATGTTACTGGTTTATGTATTTACTATACTATACTTTTTACAATTTGTATTAGTTCTTGCATTGCTATGAATAAATGCCTGAGATTGAGTAATTTATAAAGAAGAGAGGTTTAATTGGCTCACAGTTCAACA